GCCTCCAGCACTTCCCAACTCTCCGGCTGGACCTCACCTTTCGGGATTTGTCAATGCGACAGAACTTCTGGACCACTTCCACAGGGACGGGGGCGGGGCCTGGGAATGGATCTTGGGTCTAGGGGAAAGGAGGACGCAATTAGCAGACAGCCTTGGATTGACCCCAACCCTCTCACTCTCAAGGAACGAGGCGGCCTGCCTCGCCACCCATCAGGTCCCACGCTCACCCCGGACAAGCCGCGCTGGGACTCCGGGTTCTTCCATTCTCGGGGTTTCTTCGGGACCTGAGGCTTCTTAGAGATCCGAGACTTCTTTAAGATGTAAGCATTTTTTGGTCTCTGAGGACGGAGCTCCCGATTCTTCTTGTTACGAGGAGGCCCTGGAGAGGCTCCGGCTGTGGTCGGAACGGTCTCTTCCTCCCAGTATCGCCGCGGTTTCTACAGGCACATCAGGAACTCCGCACTCACGCCCCGCCCCCCGACCCCACAGCTAAAAACTTCGTTTCCCACCCAGGGAGGCCTCTACCTTTCTCTTGGTCTGAAGTTTGTCTTTCTTGGGCGGGACATCCTTGCCCGGCTTGGGGGCTGTCTCCATCTCGCCCACCCGAACGGCGATCCACGTGCAAAACTCCTCTCAGCTGCCACACAGTCGGCTTGAAAACTCCCGGAAGCCCTCTGTCCTTCATCCAATCAGCAGCGTACCAGGTATGAAGCTCTCTAGGTGCCATCTTGAGTGAGGGCACGCTCTCCTTAGAGGGGCGGAACAGTTTTTGGCACCTTATCGCGAGCGGCAGCTTATGCAAGAGTGATTTAAAAAAGAAAGGCAGGTCCGGAGCCAGGGGCTAAGTAGCGGTGCGGTTTCTTTTTCTGGATTAGTTTCCCCATCTTGCCTAAAAATGTCCTAGTCTAGTCTTTTTAGCAGAACTCCACTCCCTAAACATGTCAGAACTACACTTCCCATCAAGGGTCAGAAAGAAACTTCCGGCACAGTCTTTTCCCAGCATTCCTTGTTTACTTCCGGGTTTATTACTACTGAAGGAAGAACGTGAGTAGGTTAGGATTTCGGTTGAGAGGCTTGGGGTCTTGCGTTTCGCCCACCATCTCCTGGGGACAGGGTGGAGTCGATATCCGGGACGGGGGGGAGGTTGCGGTGCCCCTCAGGGCTACCTCTCAAGAGTGCTATCATTTCCGCAGGCCAGATCAGAAAAGGGAGCTCAGGTACCTTCCAGAGAGTGAGACCCAGCGCCCTTGTCTCGCACCCAGTAGGCTTTCATCCCCGCCATGGCGGAGCTGATCCAGAAGAAGCTACAGGGAGAAGTGGAGAAATATCAACAGCTACAGAAGGGTAAGGGAACAGGGTCGGTATGGTCTCGCCCATGTTTCTAAATTGCCTTTCCTCTCATCCCCAGACTTAAGTAAATCCATGTCGGGGAGGCAGAAACTTGAAGCACAACTAACAGAAAATAATATCGTGAAAGAGGTGAGGGACTGGGATTTGTGGGGCGAGGAGGGTTCTGATCACATATGTCCCATCCCTCCATCAGGAACTGGCCCTGCTGGATGGGTCCAACGTGGTCTTTAAACTTCTGGGTCCGGTGCTAGTCAAACAGGAGCTGGGGGAGGCTCGGGCCACAGTAGGGAAGAGGCTGGACTATATCACAGCTGAAATGTGAGTTTTTATTCCACCACCGTGTGCTGCACCCTTTCTGCTTGTCTCCCTTGTCTCTCCTTAGTAAGCGATACGAATCCCAGCTTCGGGATCTTGAGCGGCAGTCAGAGCAACAGAGGGAGACCCTTGCTCAGCTGCAGCAGGAGTTCCAGCGGGCCCAGGCAGCAAAGGCAGGGGCTCCTGGCAAGGCCTGACCCCATGGTGGGGGGAGGGGAGGGGAGGGGAGGGAATGAGGCAGCTCTAGGATCTATACTGTAGCTAATAAAATGTAAAAACACCTGGCTCTGTTTCCTGACCAGGCACTTCTGTCATAT